TGCAATGGTTACACAGAGATTAGCTGGGAGACAGGACCGGGTTAAAGAGGCAGGGACTAATCCCGAGGGAAGGACAATACCCTGGGGAGACCCCAAATGGCCTCCTACACTTAAGAGATCCAGGCTGCTCTCTTGTGCAGGAGGCCCAGAGACCTCTACGGCAAAAGGAAAACACACCACTCCCTGTCCATCGGCACCCCTCCCAAAGGCTTGTGTCTCCTCAAGGTTCCCCTATCCGCTGCAGGGTCCAGTAGCCCCAGCTACCAAGGTGGCCATGCTGACACCAGAGGCACTGAGACTGAGACAGAATTGGGGGTGGGGTAGGGAGAAGGCCCGCTGGTGGCGAAGCGGCGGAAACGGCCTGAGCGATGGTCACCCAGTCTTAGAGCGGGGGTGTGTCCTGCTGACCTGCCTCCCCGCGGACAGGCCTAACGATGAGGCCTGAAGTTGGCTACGGGAAAGAATGAATTTCCCAAGGGCAACCGAGGTCCCTTTGCCCAGCAGCACAGAGCAGGGCCCGTGTTCCGGCTCCGGGCAGGGGTGGAGAGACGCCGTCGTCCGAAGCAATAGGGGTTTGTAAGCACCACCCCAGAATAAGGGACTCTCCCCATTCCTCTCTCGGACGGTCCCTAACTTCACTGTGGAGGAGTGAGGCCGATCCTAAAGAGCGGACGCCCCAACTTTGAGGAGACGGGAGGGTAAAAGGTAGATGGGAATCAGTACTCGCCTCTCTCCTCAGGTTCCAGCTCTGATTTTGGCTCTGTCGCTGCCACCCGCTCATCTTTAACATGATACGCTCAGTGCCTTAGACTTAAGTCTCTGACCTCGGGAGCGCCTGGCTGTAATCTTTTACCATGGCCTTGCCCTCCTCTCAGGGGCGGGACCCCAAAACCTACCAATCAGAAAGTGGCACGCCGGCATTGGCCCCGCCCCGTCCCTCGCATCCGCCACTCAGGAGCCCCGCGGCACCGCCCCCGTCGCTCCCTCTCGCTAGGGGGTCGACGTAGTGTCGGACCCGGAAGTGGCTTTGGGTCACGAGGCTTCACGGAGGAGGTGGGTGAGTCATGCGCGCGCGCGGAGGGGAGTGTAGCGGGGGGGGAGGGGAGGAAAGGGGGGCGGGGATGATGCAATGTTTGGCAACCGGTGTCTGCACGCGCACGCGCAGGGGACACCGAGGGTGGTGGGAGGTGCGGAGGGTGGGGGAGAGGAGAGAGGGCGGGGCGCCAGCTCCCGGCGCCCAACGGCCCCAACGGCTATCAGCCTTGGTCGCCCCTAGTCGGTCGTGAGCCTCTTTGCCGCTTGTCTCCCCCAGAAGCTGCTGTTCCGCCCACCTAGCTTTACCCGCCGTTTTACCCCCACTATAAGGGACTCCCATATTTCTTGGCCCCTCCCAGCTAATGGGCACATAGGCCTTTTGAACTTTTCTTTTTAAAGTTGGTATCCATCCACTGGGATTGTCGACATCTCGAGTCTTCTTAAAGAGGTCTCCTGGCCGGGCTCAGTGGCTTACGCCTGTAATCCCAGCACTTTGGGAGGCTGAGGAGAGCGGATCACTTGAGGTCAGGAGTTCGAGATCAGCCTGACCAACATGGTGAAACCCCGTCTCTACTAAAAATACAAAAATTAGCCGGGTGTGGTGATGCGCGCCTGTAATCCCAGCTACTCTGGAGGCAGAGGCAGAAGAATCGCTTGAACCCTGGAGGCGGATGTTGCAGTGACCGAGATCGCGCCACTGCACTCCAGCCTGGGTGACAGAGCGAGACTACGTTTCACCAAAAACAAAAAACAAAACAAACAAACAAAAAAACGGGGGTGGTCTCCTGTTCTAGCCCCGTAAATCTCCCAAAAGGGGCCGAGGTACTGGAATCCCTTGGTAGTCATTTTCCGCTTCTCTCAGAACAGCGCCCTTGACTTTTACCTTGTAGTTGGTAAGCCCTCAGCCTGCCAGAAGTCATGTATTTTGCCCAGTGGACCCGATTCTGTTTGGCCACCTATTTTCCCCCACGGTACTCCTATGGCTTTCTCCAAGACCCTCTCTTGCTGTACCAGACAGCAAGTCCTGTGACTCCCTGTGTGAGGAGCGCGGCACAGGCCTGCCTCCTAGGTGTTCGGGTCGAGATTTACAGCGGAGTCTCATCCCGGGACGTGTGAGTGCACTTCAGCGCAGGACTGCCCTGGACTGGGGAGACCGGAGCCGCGATTTTAGACTCAACTCCCCATCACTTGCCAAGGGATCTTACCGTCCTTGTTTGTAAATTAAAGATAAAAGTTGTGAAGGTAAAATGAGAACCATGAACTTGGAGGCAACTCTGACAGTCCCATCTCTCTACTTGCGTTGCAGGTGTGGGCTAAGCTGGTGGCCCCGGCTTTAGACTGGACCCCACAATGTTTGCAGAGATGTTCAGGTAGCTGTGGTGATACGGCAGAGGACTCCTCACCTAGTGCCTACATGGATGTCTGTGTTATCAGGCACGCGGGAGCTGATTACACACAATGAATGGGGGCAATGAGAGCAGTGGAGCAGACAGAGCTGGGGGCCCTGTGGCCACATCTGTCCCCATCGGCTGGCAGCGCTGTGTGCGAGAGGGTGCTGTGCTCTACATCAGGTACGGATCTTCACAGGTCCCCAAGCTCTGCCACCCCATGTCCTCTGACCCTGTCCTCTCGCAGTCCAAGTGGCACAGAGCTGTCTTCCTTGGAGCAAACCCGGAGCTACCTCCTCAGCGATGGGACCTGCAAGTGCGGTCTGGAGTGTCCACTTAATGTCCCCAAGGTCAGAGTGGTGAGGGGCGCCTGAGAGTACAGCAGGGTCCCTGTCCTTGCTTTCCACCTTACAGGTTTTCAACTTTGACCCTTTGGCCCCGGTGACCCCGGGTGGGGCTGGGGTGGGGCCAGCATCAGAGGAGGACATGACCAAGCTGTGCAACCACCGGCGGAAAGCTGTTGCTATGGCAACTCTGTACCGCAGCATGGAGACCACCTGCTCACACTCTTCTCCTGGTGAGTCTTCTGCCACTTTACAGAAGACCGAGCAGGCTGACCCTTCATTTTTCATTTATTGCAGGAGAGGGAGCGAGCCCCCAAATGTTCCACACTGTGTCCCCAGGGCCCCCCTCTGCCCGCCCTCCCTGTCGAGTTCCTCCTACAACTCCACTTAATGGGGGTCCTGGCTCCCTTCCCCCAGAACCACCCTCAGTTTCCCAGGCCTTTCCCACTCTAGCAGGCCCTGGGGGGCTTTTCCCCCCAAGGCTTGCTGACCCAGTCCCTTCTGGGGGCAGTAGCAGCCCCCGTTTCCTCCCAAGGGGCAATGCCCCCTCTCCAGCCCCACCTCCTCCACCTGCTATCAGCCTCAATGCTCCCTCATACAACTGGGGAGCTGCCCTCAGATCCAGCCTGGTGCCCTCTGACCTGGGCTCTCCTCCGGCCCCTCATGCCTCCTCCTCACCACCTTCAGACCCTCCTCTCTTCCACTGTAGTGATGCCTTAACACCCCCTCCCCTGCCCCCGAGCAATAATCTCCCCGCCCACCCTGGTCCTGCCTCTCAGCCACCAGTGTCTTCAGCCACTATGCACCTGCCCCTGGTCCTGGGGCCCCTGGGAGGGGCCCCCACGGTGGAGGGGCCTGGGGCACCCCCCTTCCTTGCTAGCAGCCTACTCTCTGCAGCGGCCAAGGCACAGCATCCCCCACTACCCCCTCCCAGCACTTTACAGGGCCGAAGGCCCCGTGCCCAGGCACCCTCAGCTTCCCACTCCTCATCACTTCGTCCCTCTCAGCGTCGTCCCCGCAGACCCCCTACTGTATTTCGATTGCTAGAAGGGAGAGGCCCTCAAACCCCTAGACGGAGCCGTCCTCGGGCCCCTGCTCCTGTCCCCCAACCCTTTTCTCTCCCGGAGCCATCCCAACCAATTCTCCCTTCTGTGCTGTCCCTGCTGGGACTCCCCACCCCTGGCCCTTCCCACTCTGATGGAAGCTTTAACCTTTTGGGGTCAGATGCACACCTTCCTCCTCCCCCAACCCTCTCCTCAGGGAGCCCTCCCCAGCCCAGGCACCCCATCCAGCCCTCCCTGCCTGGGACCACCAGTGGCAGCCTCAGCAGTGTGCCAGGTATGTGAGTATTGTGGAGCCCTTCCTCATCCCCCTTGAGCTGAATTTCTCTCCTCTTTTACAGGTGCCCCTGCCCCACCAGCTGCCTCCAAAGCCCCAGTAGTCCCCAGCCCTGTGCTTCAAAGCCCATCCGAAGGACTGGGGATGGGGGCAGGCCCGGCCTGCCCTCTGCCTCCCCTGGCTGGTGGAGAGGCTTTCCCTTTCCCCAGCCCTGAGCAGGGCCTGGCACTGAGTGGAGCTGGCTTCCCTGGGATGCTTGGGGCCTTGCCTCTCCCTCTGAGTCTGGGGCAGCCTCCACCTTCTCCATTGCTCAACCACAGTTTATTTGGTGTGCTGACTGGGGGAGGAGGACAACCTCCCCCTGAGCCCCTGCTACCCCCACCAGGAGGACCTGGTCCTCCCCTAGCCCCAGGAGAGCCTGAAGGGCCTTCGCTTTTGGTGGCTTCCTTGCTTCCTCCACCACCCTCAGACCTTCTTCCACCTCCTTCAGCACCTCCCAGCAACCTCCTTGCCTCTTTCCTGCCCCTGTTGGCTCTGGGCCCCACAGCTGGGGATGGGGAGGGATCTGCAGAGGGAGCCGGGGGTCCAAGTGGGGAGCCATTTTCAGGCTTGGGAGACCTGTCCCCCCTACTTTTCCCCCCACTTTCAGCCCCCCCTACCCTCATAGCTTTAAATTCTGCGCTGCTGGCTGCCACCCTGGATCCCCCCTCGGGGACACCCCCCCAGGTGAGGATGGGGGTGAGTAGGTGGGACAGAACGCGTAAGTGTTAGAATCATTCTTTTTTCTTAGCCCTGTGTCCTGAGTGCCCCCCAACCTGGACCACCTACCTCCAGTGTCACCACGGCAACTACTGACCCGGGGGCCTCCTCTCTGGGCAAGGCCCCCTCCAACTCAGGGAGACCCCCCCAACTCCTTAGCCCTCTGCTGGGTGCCAGCCTGCTGGGTGAGTCTGAGGGAGTGTGAATTCACACTCTTGGGAGAGACCCCTGACTATAATTTCTCAACAGGTGACCTGTCTTCACTGACCAGCAGCCCTGGAGCCCTCCCCAGCCTGTTGCAGCCTCCTGGCCCTCTTCTCTCTGGCCAGTTGGGGCTGCAGCTCCTCCCTGGGGGGGGAGCTCCTCCACCCCTCTCAGAGGCTTCTAGTCCCCTAGCCTGCCTGCTACAGAGTCTCCAGGTGAGGGTGTGGGCATATATTTGTCAGGGAGATGAGATTGACTGAGAACTTATTTTTTTGCCAGCAGATCCCTCCAGAGCAGCCAGAAGCCCCCTGTCTACCCCCCGAGAGCCCTGCCTCAGCCCTCGAACCAGAGCCTGCCAGGCCTCCCCTCAGTGCCTTAGCCCCACCCCATGGTTCTCCCGACCCCCCAGTCCCTGAGCTGCTCACTGGGAGGGGGTCAGGGAAACGGGGCCGGAGGGGAGGAGGGGGACTTAGGGGCATTAATGGTGAGGCCAGGCCAGCCCGGGGCCGAAAGCCTGGCAGCCGGCGGGAGCCTGGCCGACTGGCCCTCAAATGGGGGACACGTGGTGGCTTCAATGGACAAATGGAAAGGTCCCCAAGAAGAACCCACCATTGGCAGCATAATGGGGAGCTGGCTGAAGGGGGTGCTGAGCCCAAGGATCCACCCCCTCCCGGGCCCCATTCTGAGGACCTTAAGGTGAGTGCAGAGTGCTGGTAGTCTGGGCTCAGATTTCCCACACACATAGTCCATCTTTTCTCAGGTGCCCCCGGGAGTAGTCAGAAAGTCTCGTCGTGGCCGTAGGAGAAAATACAAGTGAGTGTTGGGCCTACTATAGTGCTGGCCTTCTGTTCCTGATCATCTGTGCCCCTTATTGCAGCCCTACCCGGAACAGCAATAGCTCCCGCCAGGACATTACCTTGGAACCCAGCCCTACAGCCCGAGTAAGTGTGTGTTTGGGTGGATGGGTGGATGGACCACTTCTATCAACTTCCCCTCTGATATTAGGCAGCTGTCCCTCTGCCTCCCCGGGCCCGCCCTGGCCGTCCTGCCAAAAACAAGAGGAGGAAACTGGCCCCATAGCAGCCATACCTGGAGCTGGATCTGACCCTGATTGGGGAGAGCTGAGTGCTGAGCCTTGGGAGCCCCTGCCAGCCACCTGCACCTGTGGACAGTGGGTGGGGGCACTACTCCCCACTCAGAGCACAAATGCAACTCCTTCCCCTACAATCCCATCCTGAGCCATTGCAGGGGGCAGGGAAGTTCACCCCCCCCCACCACCCCCCCGCCCCCCCGAAGCCATGTCACTGAAAAGGCCTGGGGGGGATGGTATATGGCCCTTTCCCCACCAGGCGCTAAGGGGAACACCCCCTTCCCCAGGTCTTTTATTTGTTTAAGTTATTTTTGCACAAATGACTCTTTTATATTTAATTCGATTTCATTGCCTCCCTTCTTAAAGCCAACAGGCTCAGTTTACAAACCTGTGAGCTACTGTTGGCTGCTGCCCTCCTTCCCAGTGAAAGGTACAAAGCAATAAGCATCATGCATCCTCCCCTTACCCCTCCAACACCCCTCTGCCTCTGGCTCAGGTTGCTCAAAGCACAGATCCTCTCTTACCCCGTCCCCAGGTTTGAAACACATAGCCTCATTTCAAGGTGTAGCCAGGTTCCCCCGACTTTCCTCTGGGATATAAAAAAGGGGGTAAGGGGGCAAAGAGAGCCCTCTGGGCCTCTCCTCCCATACACACTACACTGCCCCTTCTCCCCCCATCAAAACGCTCAGAGACGTTGTGATGATGCGACTGAGGATTATGCAACGTGGTCCAACCGGAGCGGCCAGCATGACCAGCTGTCCAGGGGCTGCCTCCTGCCTTTTCTTTTGTAAAGACAAGACCCTTGGGAGTTTTAATTCTGTTTTGTACTTGCCCTGTGGGGCCTCCACTGCTTTTCTATGGGAGACACTCTTAATTTAACAGATGAGAATATTTTGAAACTCTGGCTCTGGCTCTGTACTCATTTTTTATTTAGTT